CCTCCTCTGACTGTCAGGATCACTGCCCTCCCCTCCCAGTGCTATCTGGGGACTGGGCTAGATAATGGGCACTGGATCCGCTGGAGATGCAGTCCTGAGCCTGACCCCAGTGCTCATTTCACATCAGGCTCAGGGTCCTGCCAGGAGGCTGAATGCCAAAGGTCAGTGGGGTGGTGGGGAGGGGGCTGCAGCCTGCCCTGTCCACCAGGGGAGTGGCATCTGGTCTATGGTGTCAGCCCTGGTCTGGATCCCTGCTCCTTTCTGTGGCTTCTATTCCTTTCATTTATTTTAGTTTAGTTTAGTTTTTGAGACGGAGTTTTGTTCTTATTGCCCAGGCTGGAGTGCGGTTGGCCAGGTTGATTTTGAACTCCTGACTTCAGGCAATCCACCTGCCTCAGCCTCCCAAAGTGCTGGGATAACAGGCACCGTGACCAGCCATCAATTCCTTTCTTTTTTCTTTCTTTTTTATTTTTATTTATTTATTTATTTTTTGAGACAGGGTCTCGTTCTGTTGCCAGGGTGGAGTGCAGTGGTGCGACGTCGGCTCACTGCAACCTCTGCCTCCAAGGTTCAAGCAATTTCCCTGCCTCAGCCTCCCAAGCAGCTGGAACTACAGGCGCAGGCCACCAAACCTGGCTAATTTTTTGTATTTTAGCAGAGACGGGGTTTCACCATGTTGGCCAGGATGGTCTTCATCTCCTTACCTTGTAATTTGCCCACCTCAGCCTCCCAAAGTGTTCGGATTACAGGTGTGAGCCACCGCATCTGGCCTTTGTTCTTTTGTAAACTATACCTGGGGAGGGAGTTGAGTCTGGCTGTACCTGGAGAGGGAATTGGGGGTGGGAGGATGGGAGGTGAGCCACCTCCATCAGACTTCCCCTGCCAAGCCCGAGGAAATAGAGAAAGAAAGGAGCCTGAGGGATCTGAAGCACCCCAGGGCCCTCCCACTCCAGTCCCACAAAAGGAAGAGGGTGGAGCCACCCTCATCAAGCAGTGACTTTTTGTGACTTTTGGGAGAGCTGACCTTTTGTGACTTTTGGGAGAGCTGCCAAAAGTGAAACTTAGTGCCTCAGACAAGCAGGGGCAAGTCTGCTAAGGAAGCTGTGGCCAGAAGCACAGATCAGGTACTGCCGCCCACTCTGTCCACTGGGCCCTCTCATCTTTGGTTTTCCCCTTTCTGTTGCACAGAAACACGATGGCTCTGTTAACAGCCGAAACATTCCGCTTACAGTTTAACAACAAGCGCCGCCTCAGAAGGCCTTACTACCCGAGGAAGGCCCTCTTGTGTTACCAGCTGACGCCGCAGAATGGCTCCACGCCCACGAGAGGCTACTTTGAAAACAAGGTGCCACACGGGCTCTCTGGGCACAGGGCCGGCCTCCCTTCTCTCTGTTTGGGACCCTCCCCAGAAAAAGTGCCATGCAGAAATTTGCTTTATTAACGAGATCAAGTCCATGGGACTGGACGAAACGCAGTGCTACCAAGTCACCTGTTACCTCACGTGGAGCCCCTGCTCCTCCTGTGCCTGGGAGCTGGTTGACTTCATCAAGGCTCACGACCATCTGAACCTGGGCATCTTCGCCTCCCGCCTGTACTACCACTGGTGCAAGCCCCAGCAGAAGGGGCTGCGGCTTCTGTGTGGATCCCAGGTCCCGGTGGAGGTCATGGGCTTCCCAGGTAGGAAAGAGGCTTTGCAGTTATAAGAGTGCGGGGCCTGGCTGGTTTCCCTCTTCCCTCTCAGAGTTTGCTGACTGCTGGGAAAACTTTGTGGACCACGAGAAACCGCTTTCCTTCAACCCCTATAAGATGTTAGAGGAGCTAGATAAAAACAGTCGAGCCATAAAGCGACGGCTTGAGAGGATAAAGGTGAGGCACTGTCCTGCCTGCTGCCCCCGACCTGTTTCTTTTTTGTGTTCTCCTCTCGCACCAGGGGCTCCTTCTTGTTCTTTTAGATTCCAGGGGTACGTGCGCAGGGTCGTTACATGGATATATTGTGTGATGCTGAGGTCTGAGTCACCCAATCTACTGGAACATAGCACCCAATAGGTAGTTTTTCAACCCTGGCCCCCCTCCCACCCGGTACCTCCTAACTTCTCTCTTTCCCTCTCAGCAGTCCTGAAGTGTGGATGTTTTAGAGAATGACTTAAGAAGTTTGCAGCTTGGACCCGTATCCCACTCATTATCAAGAAGCAACTCAAGATGACTTTCCCTGGGGCATGTCAGTTGCCTCATAGCCTGCTGGTCCTGTAAGCAAGCACTAAGCTCCACAGTGCCAGTTCCTTGCCCCAACCTGGCCCCATCCAAGTACAGAAGACCTTCCTTTCCTCCTTTTTCCATATTGCTTTCTGTTCTAAGTGGGTGAATAATTTTATAATTGAAAAAATAAAGATAAAGTCTGTAAATCCAGCCGGGTACGGTGGCTCACGCCTGTAATCCTAGCACTTTGGGAGGCTGAGATGCTCGGCCAATAAATTTCTATTGTTTATGAATCACCCAGTCTGTGGTATTTTGTTATAGGACA